CTAGATACTAGAGGGCACAGACTGAAGCATCAGGGAGACTTGGAAACTGAGGCTGCTGCTATTTCAATACATCAGTTGCATAATGTATTGGATCCAAGATAGGATATAGATATGGACTTGATGATGAAAGGTAAAAATTTAGAATAATTTCTTAGGACTCCAAAAGGAAGGATTTTTGCTGCTAGTGCTCATTATTACTGCCTAGAGAAAAAAAGGTAAAAACATAGGGCTTCTTCAAGTTCAGTTGTATTTTAATTAGATCAGCTCTTTCTTTGTTGCAGTGACAAAATTATTAAGCAGTACAGCTGCGTTAGTTATCAGTAAGATGCTTTGAAGGTAAAGTGTTAGGTAAGTGAAAGAGTATTATATTTTTCCCACCTCCATGTGTCAGTATGCTAGTTTAGATATCCCCTTATTTTATTATTATTATTATTATTATTATTTTAAAGAGTATATTTGAGTAAGAAGCAATTCATGAACTGGGAACGCCAAACCAAAAGAGATTTAGTGCTCCAATGACAAATCATCAGGATATCCCCTTATTTTAAAAACACACCTGAATTTTTAGTGAAGAAGATAACTCTATTTGTTAAGTGACTATTAGAGGGAATTCTGCAAGCTTCTGGGAGTTTCAGAGGTTGAAGAAAGGAAATGTCCTGATAGTTTTACTTCTAATTTCAGATTAATACCTGACTGATCTGGGTGGAAATTTATATTTTCTGCTTTGTAAAACAGTAAAAGTCAGATTGATTAACCCTCGCCCCATTCCCCAGTTTTTGTTGTTGTTGTTGTTTGTTTGTTTGTTTGTTTTTGAGACAGAGTCTCGCTCTGTCGCCCAGGCTGGAGCGCAGTGGTGCAATCTCGGCTCACTGCAAGCTCCGCCTCTCGGGTTCACGCCATTCTCCTGCCTCAGCCTCCTGAGTAGCTGGGACTACAGGCACCCGCCACCACGCCTGGTTAATTTTTTGTATTTTTTTTTTAGTAGAGACGGGGTTTCACCGTATTAGCCAGGATGGTCTTGATCTCTTGACCTTGTGATCTGCCCGCCTTGGCCTCCCAAAGTGCTGGGATTACAGGCATGAGCCACTGCTCCCGGCCAAAACACACCTGCATTTTTGGCAAAGAAGATAACTCTATTTGTTAAGTGACTATTAGAGGGAATTCTCCAAGCTTCTAGGAGTTACAGAGAGTGAAGAAAGGAAATGCCCTGATGGTTTTACTTCTAATTTCAGATTAATACCTGACTGATCTGGGTGGAAATTTATATTTTCTGCTTTGTAAAACAGTAGAAGTCAGATTTTTTAACCTTCAGTTTTTATTGGGCCAAACAAGATCCCTGATCTGGGTAAGATGAGAAAGCCTCTTGCTACAGGCTACTTATGAAAGGAGTAAGGAGAGGAACACACCCTTCTTTAAGCTAAAGATTACTTGGATAATCTGGCTAATTAATCAGTGCTTTTTTTTTTTAATGAGTAGCTTTATATTTAGCATTTCTATATCTTGACTCTTAACCCTAAGGAGGTTTAAAAAAATAGCAGTGCCAGGGTCCTATCCCAGACCAATTAAATCACAATATCAAGGTGGACCTAGACAAGAAATAAAAACAATCAGTGTCCCAGGAAGGCTTCATGTTTTCTCCTCATACTGCTATTCTGTGTCTTTTATTGCTAATCATGCTGAACTTTCTAATGAAATGCTTTGGGGAAATAATAAAGGACACTGTTCCATATGCTTTAGTCAGAAGGATAGATTTAAATGGCAAAGTTGATAAAGATATTGCTGCGTATTGATATCATATATATGTTATCTACAGCCTACTTTTGGTCCTGACAGTGTGGAACACTGGATAAAGGTAAGGATATTTCAAATTTAGAATAAAAAGAGTATTAAGAGTCAAGCATAATCAGATGGAAAAGAAATATGAATAGATCTCCACTTTGCACATACTCTGCTATTTTTATTCCCGTGTGACTATGTAAGTTGCCTTAATTTTATACTTTTTAGTATTTTTTTTCATAATTCTGTTGCCTCTCATGATACCATTTAAGTAGGAATGACAAGAAAACAGGTGTGTAGACTTCGTTTCAAATGCCATGAGTATCACATGAAGAGGATTAAAGGAGTTGTGAAAAGAAGCCTTGGGAGAGGATATGGTGGCCTTCCTCAGATGTTGGAAAGACTGCACTGTAGTTACAATGACCTAGGGACTAATGGGTGAAAACTACGTGTGCATCACAAATAAGAATTTTCTAATGACTAGTCCATCCAAAAGTGGACTGGGTGTTCTTATAGAGATGTGTTTTCTACCACTGAAGCTATTTTAATGGACTCTAACTGGTCACTTAATGTTAGGCTAATGAACAATATGTTTGAGGATTCAGTGAAGGGGAGATTGTGTTAGATAACCTCTGACATCTCTTCCAGGCCTGAGATATGTATTTTTGAGTCTGAGTACCATTTAATTTGAAAGTGCCATTAAATCATTTCAGGTGTGTGCTTCTGCGTGTCAGTTTAGCAACTTGCCATATTCAATTCATCGTGTACCACATGTTTCAAAATCATGCAGCATTTTCCCGGGAAAAGACCATTCTGACAGTATTTTGAAGAGTGATTACTCATCTAAATTGACATGCATCATGAGCACCAGATCCCAGATAGATATAATAGATCCTAGGCCAGATGTAATAATTTTTAAGCATTTATTTATTCAGCTGGTATTTGAGTGCCTACTAAGTACTAGCCCACTGTGTTGGGTGTTGGAGCTAAAACAGAGCAGGTACAGTCCCTGCCCTCCCAGGGTTTACAGTCCAGTGGAGAATAAACAACTTACTAAAGCTCATGAGAGAATTAAAGATGTAATGGAAGTATGTGGTGAGAGGCACTAATTTAAATGGAGTCAGGGGAAGCTTCCTGGCTACTGCAGAAAGCCTAACTTAGATGACGACTAAAGTGGATCTACCATCATGAATGCTAGTCTCTAGGAAGGCCACTCCTCTATCTAGTAAGACTAGCTTGCATGTGAGTGTTGAGAGTCCCAGTGCCAAGTCCCTGCAGGGCTTAGTCACACAGTTAGTTACCATCTCTTCAGAGGCAAAGATTTAACTAAAACAGGAAGATAAAATTTTGCTCTGATTTGTCTGTGACATTGTCCGTTTTCATATAGTTTTCAGCCAGCTTGACTCAATTTTTATCATCTTTTATCATTCCTCTAACATTTCTGCATTGGCTCTGTCTCCATTATGTCATCAAATCTGTCTTGAAAAAAACCAATAAGTCTTTATTTGATCCTGTAATCTATTCTGATTCCTGAACGATTTCTTTTTCATATCTAATGTTTTGGATACATAACCTGGACTCCTTGCCTTTGTATTTTTCTTGTCCTCTTGTGTCCACAGTTATTCTCCTGCGTCCTAATTTCTTACCATTCCACAGAAACTGTTGTCATAAATGACTTCCTGACCAAATCCAGTAGTCTTTTGATAGTCCTCAAACTTTTTCAGGTTACATTGACATAGTTACCATTGCTTTATTCTAGAAATCCTCTCCTCCATGGTCTTTTTGTAACTGTTTTTTTCCTGCTGCTTCTAATACTTCCTTGTTCACTTCTCTGTCTTCTTTTCTTATTTCATTGCTAACTCTGGGTGTACCCTAAACAGTTATAACCTCTGGACCGAAGACTTCAAAGTCCACTTGAGTGGACCACCCTTTCAAAATCAGCTGAGACCTCTTTATGTGAAAGAAGGGGAGAATATATGGAAAGGGTATGGAGTATAGTAAAAATTGAGAAAGGCCTCTCTTCAGAACAGAAAAGGAAGATTTCTCAGTGGCACTGGGGACATGGCTGAAGCAGTTAACCATAATTAATTTTTAAATATATATTTTAAATAGAGATGGGGTTTCACTATGTTGCCCAGGCTAGTCTCAAACTCCTGGGCTCAAGCAATCCACTGGGCTCAGCCTCCCAAAGTGCTGGGATTACAGGCGTGAGCCACCATGCCTGGCCCATAATATTTTATGGTACTAAAAATAGGTAGATCAGATTGATCCAGACTTGGAGGTTTTCTCTGGAACAGCCAAGGAACAAGGGGTTCGAGGATGCAGTAAGATAGTAGCTGCATATCCACACTGAGTAGGAAAGGAAGGAACCCTTTCAAGGACTCAAGTTAGAAGAGGGAGGTGTACAGTGACTAGAAGACTTGGTTAGGTCCAACTTCAGTGTCATAGGAGTAGGGAGAATGAAACAGGGAGATGGATCAGAGGTTGATGTTGGAGAAGGGGTTATCAGTTTGGTTTGAGCAATGGAAAATGTTGTGAACCATGCTTTGTGACATGGTTCGGGGTCACGATGTCAATAGGTTGCTGAAGTGGAATTGAGGGGAAAGCTGTTGGAATACAGATGAACAACCAAACCTCAAGGCTGAGATGTTGGTGATTCATCTTCAGGGACATTGAAATCACCTAGAATCAGGTAGATGGTTGGGTAAAACTGTGAGTCCTGCAGCAACTCACCCAAAATGCAACAGTCCACCATGATTTACAATTTATCCTCATCTTGATGAGATGGACTGACTCATCTTACTCCAGGGCATTCTGTAACTTGATTGAGCTTTCTAAACATTTTAATCAAATCATTTCCCTACTCTCCAATCATCAGTTATTCTATGTGCCATCAGACGAAACTCTATAAATTCCAGATGAGTATTGACAACCCTCTAGCAGTCAACCTATAATATCAATTTATCTGTAGCAGTCCCTATACTGATCCTCCATGACTCCCGTCAAGCCAGTCTCCTTCCCCTCCATCAGACAGGTGTTCCTTTTGCTTTGACTCACGTTGATCCCTCAGCCTGGAATACTCCTCCTCTCTGAGAGGCCAATCCAGATCCTTCCCTTGTAGCTCAACTTGAGATGCCTCTCTAAGTGGACAAATCCCCCTTACCTACCTCCACCTCCTAATCCCATCTTGTACTACTCTTTCACCTAGAATTATTTTGGCATTTATATACACAGATACAGCCTCAAGCATTTGCTTTTGTACAAAGTGATTAAAAAAGAATGGGTAGCTTCAAAAATTTATTACTCACAGAACTATTTATTATATATGAGCATGCAGTATGTCAAGAAGCTCATGTTTGTATCCACTGGTTTTGAGGAAATGAAGGATGACATTGTAACTGCTGTCTCTGCCATCCATGTTGCTAGGCTACAAAGGATCTGTAGTGGACCATGGGATTGATGTCTGCTGTGGGACACAAGGAACACATATTGAGCATTTATAAGATCGTGGGAATAACTGAGATAGTTCCTTTACAAGTAATATGTTTATATATAACATAGTTACTATGATACGCTTTTGAAGGTGTTCAGTTTTTCTTAAATCACCCTGCATTGCTTCAGAACTGTCCTTGAGTTGTTTATTGCACACATGATATAGGAAACCAAAAACAAACAAAAAAAGTAAGCTATTTAAGAACAGAAACTTTTACTTTTGTTTCCACTTAATGCCCACTCCAGTGCTGGGAACAGAGCTAGCCTTCAATCAGGACTTGCTGAAAGAATAAGTTGTTAAATTGCCAAAATGTTTTACTTAAATATAGGGTAGCTCTCTCCTATGTCTTACATATTTATTTTGAAAAAAAATATTAAGGATGTAATGTTTTAACACAAACAAATATAGAGATTATGTATAGTCCTTAGTATCATCCAGTAGTTCTTTCTCCTCAAATCTTCATTTTAAGTGATATCCCAAACACTTGCCTTGTTAAAGCCAAGCAAACATTTGTCTTTATTTCCTTGTCAGTACCAGCCTCTATCCTTCTTTATCCTTCAGTCTTTCTCCTCTTCTCTCCCAACCTCTCTACCCTCCTCTGTTAAGAACCTGTACAAATTCCAACTCAGGTAGGATGACACATAACACATAATTATTTCTTTCACTCAAGGCCTGAGGAACTAAGTCAAGTCTACGAATCTGTTTTTGTTGCTAATTTTTTGTTTGTGGATTTTTAAAACACTAAAGTTGATCAATTTATTTGTACGTTATTTACATATGTGCATATACGAACACATACAGTATATGCAAAATTCATCTTTCTGTCTCAGAATTTAGGAGCCTAAAGGAAAGACCATGTGCCAACCATGAATCTAATACATGACGTATGCTACCAACATAAACTTGCATGCATCAGAGGCTATCAGAAATAATATGGGAAAATAGGTCTCTACCAAGTGACTTCATAAGGAGTGAATGATATTTTCTTGACTCTAACTCTAATGAGATCATGTTTTCTTCTGGCTCATGTCTTTGCCTGTATGTTCTGTTTTCTACATCTTTTTCAAATTACCCTTCACTTTTCAGCTTTATTCCTCTGCTTCTGTCTGACTTAAAGCTAATGTATGAAACGCACAAGAATTTGGATGGAAAAGCCCATGGCAAGTTTTGGCAGAGGTTCCACCAGTCTTTCCATAAAGGGCAGGAGGAAAAGTCATTTTCAGAATAGGTCAGGTGACAATATAAATATCGGAAAGTACAGCTTTTCTGAATAAAGTTTTCATGTATTCATTCCTTTAACAAATATTTATTGGACACCTGTTGAGTGCCAAGCACTGTTCTTGGTGCCAGGTTCTCCTTGAGAAGAAGATAAGAATTCCTGCCAACATTCTACCTGAGGGAGACAATAAGTGATTAAATATACGATAAGATGGTAAGTACTATAGAGACAATCAGAGCAGAGGACGGGGAGAAGGAGAGCTGGAGGAGAGTGTTTACAGTTTCATATAGGGTAGTCAAAGAAGGCCTTACTGGGAAGGTGACATTTGAGCAAAGGCTTCAGGAGGTGAGGGAAGGATGCCTATGCGTATCTGTAGGAGAGCAGTTCAGGCAGAGGATAAGCAAGTACAAAGGCCCTAAGCTGGGAACACACTGAGCATATTTGAGGAGGAACAAGCAAGGAGGTCCGTGAGGCTGAAGTAGAACGAGCAAAGGGAAGATTAGCGAGAGTCTTGGAAAGCTCACAAAGGGCTGCGTGGCAGGACCTGGAAGCGCATTATAAGGACTTTGACATTAATTCTGATTGAGATCAGGAGCCACTGAAGGCTTTTGAGTGGAGTTGTGACACACATTATGTGGCTTTCATTTTAAAGGAGTCATTCACTGCTGTGGTGAGAGGCTATTCCAGAAAACCTGTCAGGAAATTGTTGTGCTTTGGACCAACATGGTAGCAATGGAGGTGATGGAAAGGGGTCAGATTCTGTATATATTTTAAAAATAGAGTCAACAGATGTCCTGATCAATTATATGTGGGGTGAGAAAGAGAGAGATAGATTGGATTAAGGACGCCAAAGTTTTCATCCTGAGGAATGTAGTTGTCACTATCTGAGTTGGAAGAAACACAGCAATCATGGGAGAAAGCAGGTTTCTGGGAGGGGGAAGTTAGGGGTTAAGTTATAAAATAAGTTTTAACATTTTTTTTCTTTTGAGACAGAGTCTCGCTCTGTCACTCGAGCTGGAGTACAGTGGCACAATCTCAGCTCACTGCAACCTCTGCCTCCCGGGTTCAAGTGATTCTCATGCCTCAGCTGCCCAAGTAGCTGAGATTACAGGCTCATGCCACCACACCCGGCTAATTTTTGTATTTTTAGTAGATACAGGGTTTCACCGTGTTGGCCAGGCTGGTCTTGAACTCCCGACCTCAAGTGATCCACCCGCCTCGGCCTCCCAAAGTGCTGGGATTACAGCATGAGCCACCGTGCCCAGCTTTAAAATTTATTTAATTAAATTTATTTATTTTGAGACAGTCTCACTTTGTCACCCAGGCAGGAGTGCAGTGGCATGAACACAGCTCACTGTGGTCCCAACCCTCTGGGCTCAAGCGATTCCTCCTGCCTCAGCCTCTGAAGTAGCTAGGATTATAGGTGTGCACAACCACACCCGGCTAATTTTTTATTTTTTAACTAGAGTTGGAGTCTCACTAAGTGCCCCAGGCTGGTCTCAAACTCCTGAGCTTAGGCAGTCCTCCCATTTTGGCCTTCCAAAGTGCTATGATTACAGGCATGAGCCACTGCACCCAGCCTAATATAAGCGTTTTTATTCTGTGCAGGTAAATAAAAACACTAAGGCAGTTTGTCCACTTCTGCTGTTTCTTCCCCCAATCCTGCAAATTTGGTCATGTTTTTACTAGACTCTTGCTGTTGAGTTAAAACATTCTAGATGGCTACAGTTCAGTGATTCTGTTTATTCCAATTTTATTGAACCTAATATATGATTGCCTAATATGAGATGGGAGATTTCCTTCAGGAGTACTAATTTGCTGAAGTGTGGTTACTCTACCTCTGGTTCATATTCATATGCAAGTCCTAAGGGCATGAAAACTAATAAAATATAATATTTTTTATTTAAAGTAAAATATCCATGTCTCAGGATCCTATCACTAATGCCCTAAACAAAAGTTATCTAAATCTTAATAACTTTTATTCAAATATCAAAATTGTGAACATCTGTTAGAACTTGGTAAAATACTGCAATTAATTTAATATTATATATGAAACCTCCCAGAATATTTGGGGGTAGATGTTTAAACCTCAAGAGTTTCTCCAAAAATGGAAAAATGAACGAATCTTAGTAGGTGGTAGAAAATCAGTTTCTTGAGTAGGAGAGAAATTCTCTAACTGAACAAATTTGTTGTCATCTTTATGGATTTTTTTTTCTGTTATATTGAAGAGAGTGGAGAAAGCCTCAGAGTTTGCAGTGTCAAATGCATTTTTTACTAGAAATTCAGATTTACCTAGAAGTCCCTGGGGCCAAATCACAGATTTGAAAACATCTGAGCAAATAGAGGATCATGATGAAATCTATGCAGAAGGTAAGAGAATGCATTTTCTGCTGCGATGTTAAACTTAACATGTTTTTGTTTTATTGTAGCTCAGGAGCTGGTCAATGACTGGTTAGACACCAAACTTAAGCAAGAATTAGCAAGTGAGGAAGAAGGTGATGCTAAAAACACTGTGTCAAGTGTCACTATTATGCCGGAAGCCAATGGCCATTTGAAATATGACAAGTTTGATGGTAAGAACTTACCTGATTGTTCTAAGTTTTAAAATTCCCTTTTTTGTTGTTCTGTTTCCCCCAGATTTATGTGGCTATTTGGAGGAAGAAGAGGAAAGTACCACCGTTCAAAAATTTATAGACCATCTGCTCCATAAAAATGTGGTAGATTCTGCAATGATGGAAGATCTTGGAAGGAAGGAAAACCAAGACAAGAAGCAGCAGAAGGATCCTCGTCTTACCATGGAGATGAGACATAAGCAGGTGGGAGGGAAAAACAAAATTAAAATGGATAACCACACTTCATCTTTATTATATTTGCTTTAAGGTAAAAGAAAATCGCTTAAGACGTGAGAAAGAACTGGAGTACCAGAGAATAGAAAAGACCCTGAAAAAATCGGCCTTCTTGGAGGCTCAGTGTCTGGTGCAAGAAGAGAAGAAAAGGAAGGCTCTGGAGGCCAAGAAAGAGGAAGAGGAGATTCAAAGGGAGATGGTGAAGCTGCGGAGGGAGATAATTGAGAGGAGACGCACTGTGAAAGCAGCATGGAAAATGTAAGCCAGTGTGATAAGCACTGTGGGGTTTCATATACATGTATTTTTAAATTGTTATTAATAGAGAGAAGAAAAGGCAAGAAGAGAATTCTCAAAATAGTTCAGAAAAAGTCATGTTTCAAAGTACTCACATTCTTCCAGATGAGGAAAAAATGGTGAAGGAAAGAAAAAGGAAATTGAAAGAAGTATTAATCCAAACTTTCAAAGAAAATCAACAGGTGGGAATTGCAATGTCTCTTTACTCAGCATTGGGTGGTGATTTTCCTAATATTTCCGCTGCAGTGTCAAAAACGGTATTTCGCTGCCTGGCACAAGCTGATTCTTGATCATAGGATTAAGCTGGGGAAAGCTGGGACCCTGTCTGACTGGAAGATTCAGCTGAAGGTCCTGCGGGCCTGGAGAGACTACACAAGATTCCAGAAGTTGGAGCGGGAGACTCAAGCCTTGGAAAATGATCTTAGGGAAGAAAACAGGTATCATTATTTGTATTGTGAAAATCTAGTATCTTTATTTTAATGGAAGTGCTTTGTTGCTTAGAAAACAACAACTGGCCACTGAGTATAACCGGAAACAAGTTCTCCGACACTGCTTTACAGAATGGCAGCATTGGCATGGCGCCGAGCTCCTGAAGAGAGAGCTGGCTCTCACAAAAGAGGAAACTAGGAAGAAGATGGATGCACTGCTGCAGGCAGCATCACTGGGGAAACTCAGTGCCAATGGGTTATCAGGCATCAGTCTACCTGAGGAGGCAACAGCCATGGTGGGTCCACCAGTAAAAAATGGACAGGTACGTTGTTTTTCCTGCTTAGTAAACACTTGTAGTTGAGCTATAACATGTTTCTCTCTCTCAGGAGACTGCTGTGCCCCCTTTGTGGGAAAAGCCTCCCTTGGGAAGCAGTGGTTGTATGCTCAGTCCTCCCCTGGGAAGAACAACAACAGGCAACTTGCAGGGTTCCCTTCAGAATGTCTCTCTGAGTGCACCTGGCAATAAGCAGCACAAGACCCTGGGTGCTGAACCCTCTCAACAGCCTGGCAGCAACGAGACACTCAGAACTACCAGCCAGAAAGCAGAACCGCTTTGCTTGGGTCATTTCCACAACCGCCATGTCTTCCAGCAACAGCTGATTGAGAAGCAAAAGAAGAAACTTCAGGAACAGCAGAAAACAATTCTCGAGCTGAAGAAAAACCTGCAGCTGGCAGAGGCTCAGTGGGCAGCAGAGCATGCCTTAGCAGTCACAGAAGCACAGAGCCACCTGCTGTCAAAGCCCAGAGAAGAGGAACCAAGAACCTGCCAGATGCTTGTGAAGTATGTCTGTTCTATCAGAACTCGCTGGACTCGTCTAAATTCCTTTCCTTTATTTTTTCCCTAGTTCACCTGTTGCTTCCCCTGGGACTGAAGGCAGAAGTGACTCCCGAAATTCTCTTTCTGGACTCAGAAGGAAACCAAAGCAATTGATGACACCGCATCCCATACTAAAAGGCAGGGCTGTCTCGGTGGTGGCCTTGGTGGTTAAAAATATTAGAACTCTGTTACTATTTTCTAGCTATGGAAGAGAGAGCAATTCAACGAGCTGAATGTAGGCGGATCTTGGCAGAGAAGAAGAAAAAACAAGAAGAAGAAAAATTGGTAATAGATTCAAAATGCAAACTGAGTCAAAATTCTGATATTTCTGGGTTCTAATCTCAATCAGGCCCAGTTAAAGGCCCAAGAGGAGGAACGTCAGAAAAGGGAGGCAGAAGAAAAGGAGGCACAGCTTGAAAGAAAACGAGAAGAGAAGAGACTGAAGAAAATGGTTAGTATTGTCTATTTGGTCAGTCCCTGTATATCATAGCATTTTGCTTTTTAATCTTTTCCAGAAAGAACTTGAGAAGCAGAAGAGAATTAAGAGGAACCAGCAGCTGGAAGCAATAGCCAAAGAACATTATGAAAGGGTCTTGCTAAGGAAAAAAGGTCTAGAGCCTTGGAAGAGATTGAGAATGCAAAGCAAACAAAACATCCAGGTACACTGTCCCACTGTTATCCCCCAGATTAGGAATAATATTTCTCATTTAAAAAATTGTCCAGGTGGCAGAAGAACATTACTCTTTGTTCCTGCAGAGGAAATACATGCTGACGTGGTTCCAGCGTAGTCAGGAAAGTCTGGCTAGAAAGATGGCCCAGGCTGATCAATTTTATTCCCAAATACTGCTTAAGAGAGTCATCCAGAGCTGGCTACAGGTAAGGACATAGGGAAGGGTACCTTAAATACATGTCTCACTTTTATTTCTGTCTTCATCCCCAGTACGTGATTGATCTGCAGGAAGAAGTAAGAAAATTTTGTGTACATTTTCTTCAAAAGAAGATTTTCAGGGCCTGGTTTAACATGGTCAGGGAGGTGAAGATCGATTCTCAGGGCAAGCATGAGATTGCAGCGGAGCACAGTGACAGGTGAGGTTTTGATAGTGAGGAAAATTCACTCTCATTTCACTTTTTTCCTTCTTTATTCTTAAAGGAGGATCCTCTGGATCACCCTTCGGACATGGAAGAAGTTTGTAAAATTTATGAAAGAGGAAAGAGTAAAAGAAGAAAGGCGACAGCAACTTCGTAGGAAGGTAGTTGAAATTCTTCCAGACTTCCAGGTACCTGGAAGGTACCACGAGCTATATCAGCAATCAGATACTTGGTCCTTGAGTAAGACAAGTCTGGTGAACGAATGAGCCAGATTAGTGTAATATTTAGGACAGGAAGCTCGACTAGTCTGTATGTGTGTTATCTCCACCCACCCACACACATACATACATACACCTGGTTTATTCTCTACGAGCTACTTCTTAGATCAAAGGAATTATTTTGAGAATTTTTATTCCCTTCTTTGACTTTTCCTGGATTGCTAGTCATTCACTATAGCATTTATCACAGTGGGATCATCCAAAGGAACATTCTAGAGATCGTCTGTTCAAATATATCCTATATATTTTTAGCATAGTAAACTTTAAAAAGGACAAGTGTTTGCCTGACTGAGCCTGTGAAGAAAATGTGTCCGTATAGCACGACAGGAGTTGCTGATGTGACCTTAATGAAACAGAAATAAACAGGGGTGAGTGCTCGGAAAGGAAGGGCGGGCCAAGGCACTCAGCCTTCTAGTGCAGTAGCATCAGTGACACGCACCCCACCAGACCTCGTCCACTTTCACCACCCCTGAAGGCAGACCATGTATGAAAAGGTTCTCTACACAGCTGCTGCAGAGGACAGCAGCTTATCCTGATTTCAGAGAAACTGAGGCACCAGAGATGCTTCTCTTCCGTGCACCTTGATAAGCATGAAGGACATTCCAAAAGGTAATAGCTCTATCATGACAGTCCAGCAATTCATTAAATTATCTGTTCATGCTCCCACCTGCAACTGCTGAATAATACACTCAGTTTGTCTTCTAGTACTCAGCTCAGTTTGATCTAGATATTGAGATACCTATCTTGAATTCAAAGAATGTTTTCATCTTTAAGATGCTATAAAGACTGATAAAATGCTCTCTTCTATGAATTGTGTTAGAGAATTACCTGCTAGAAAAATAATTTTTCATTATAAAATACACATTTATTATATAACAAATTCAAGTAGTCCATAAATGCATATGGTAAAATGAGAAAGTCCTGTGCAGTCCTGAGATGATTACTCTTATTTGGTGTGCTGAAAATTTGAGTTGACAAAATAAAATTCTGTGGTTTTTTAAGTGAATGTTCTTGTTACTGTCTCATACTTCCTAGAAA